CCTGGGCGACAGAGCAAGACTCCGTCTCCAAAAAAAAAAGTCAGGGACGGCCTCCTCTCTTTTAGATGCCGTCCCTAAAGACATGCACACAATTTATACCTAATTGGCTAAAACGTAGTCACATAGCCACATTTGGCTGCAAGAGAGACTATAAAATAAGCTATTTTAAGCTGGGAAGCAGTGTGTCCATCGACACAGTGTTCTGTGACTTTAAATAAAAAATTGGTTTTCTGTCATGAAGTAGAGACTAGGTTTGGTGAGGCACTCATTCATCCTTTCTCACCTCCAACAATAATTTGCGTTTACTTATTTTTTCAACCCCTTCCCATCCCCTCAAACATAGTTCTCTACCTTTTATCTCAAAAGATAACCAAAGAAACCTCTTGATTCTGGTCATACTCTTCCTTTCACTGTGACAATAACAACAACAACAACAACAACAAAACCTTATTCTTCTCCTTTACAATTTCTTTAACGTTTTTTTCTTTTCTGCTATTCCCAATCCCTAAACACCATCTCACGTTTAGATTATACAGCTTTCCACTTCGTCTCCCAGTTCCTGCGAGCACCTTATATCCCTTTTACCCCAACCAAGTCCTTAAATTTTATTTATAGTTAGCGTCACAATACACGAGTAAATATTGTCTTTCTTTAAAAAGCACAAATATCTCAAACTTCTCCCTTGGACATACCAATGGCTACATTAAGCTCTTTAGAACGTAGAAATGAAAGAACGCCTCCCGGGTTCAAACGATTCTACTAAACAAATGAAAGAACGAATGGCATGTAAGTGCGTTTTTACAATTCATGTGAACGGGTACGCTAAGACCCTCTGTCACTGCGGGCTTCGCCGCCCCGATGAAGGTCTTTCCCAGCAAAAATCTGGCTTGCCTTCTACAGCTCTGAAATGCACACTTAAACCCAGGCCCTTTGTCTCTGACCGCCCTGGCCTGAACTGGCTGGGCGGAGATTCTCGCGAATTCTCGGATCTGCGCGGAAAACGCGCTCGAGGCAGTTCTCTGACGCATTTCCGGAGCGCCAGGGAAGAGGGAAGTCGTGGTGGTCGCGAGGGAGCCGGAAAGATGGTGGTTACCAGATCTGCACGGGCTAAGGCCAGCATCCAAGCCGCGTCGGCTGAAAGTTCCGGGCAAAAGGTAGGAAATCCAGTCTTCCCTACTTCTCGCCGCTAAATTACAGTGTGTTTTCTCTGGTTTGCAGAGTTTTGCTGCTAATGGGATTCAAGCGCATCCAGAAAGTAGTACTGGATCTGATGCCCGAACTACTGCTGAATCACAGACCACTGGGAAGCAAAGTTTAATCCCTAGAACTCCTAAAGCTAGAAAGAGGAAGAGCAGAACTACAGGCTCACTACCAAAGGGGACTGAACCATCTACGGATGGAGAAACCTCTGAGGCAGAGTCAAATTATTCTGTGTCTGAGCACCATGATACCATTTTAAGGGTAACTAGGAGAAGGCAGATCTTAATTGCATGCTCCCCAGTGTCCAGTGTTAGGAAAAAGCCGAAAGTAACTCCAACAAAGGAGTCTTACACTGAAGAAATAGTGTCTGAAGCAGAATCTCATGTTTCAGGTATTTCTAGAATTGTGCTTCCTACAGAAAAAACTACAGGAGCCAGAAGAAGTAAGGCTAAATCTCTGACAGATCCAAGCCAAGAATCTCATACAGAAGCTATATCTGATGCTGAGACATCAAGCTCAGACATTTCATTCTCTGGAATTGCAACTAGAAGAACCAGGAGTATGCAGAGGAAATTAAAGGCACAAACTGAAAAGAAAGATAGTAAGATTGTACCAGGAAATGAGAAACAGATCGTGGGTACACCTGTGAATTCAGAGGATTCAGATACCAGACAAACTTCCCATTTACAAGCAAGATCTCTTTCTGAGATAAATAAGCCAAATTTCTATAATAATGACTTTGATGATGATTTCTCCCACAGAAGTTCAGAAAATATATTAACAGTGCACGAACAGGCCAATGTTGAATCTCTTAAAGAAACAAAACAGAATTGTAAGGATTTGGATGAAGATGCCAATGGAATAACAGATGAGGGGAAAGAAATTAATGAGAAAAGTTCTCAGCTGAAGAATCTTTCTGAACTTCAGGACACTAGCCTTCAACAGTTAGTTTCTCAGAGACATTCAACCCCCCAAAATAAAAATGCTGTATCAGTGCACTCTAATCTGAACTCTGAGGCTGTAATGAAATCATTAACTCAAACATTTGCAACTGTGGAAGTAGGCAGATGGAATAACAACAAAAAGAGCCCCATAAAAGCAAGTGACTTGACAAAGTTTGGTGATTGTGGTGGTAGTGATGATGAAGAAGAGTCCACAGTTATAAGTGTCAGTGAAGACATGAACAGTGAAGGGAATGTAGATTTTGAATGTGATACCAAACTATACACGTCTGCGCCCAACACATCTCAGGGTAAAGATAATTCTGTCTTACTAGTTCTCAGCAGTGATGAAAGCCAACAGTCTGAAAACAGTGAGAATGAAGAGGATACTTTATGTTTTGTTGAAAATAGTGGCCAAAGGGAGTCATTAAGTGGAGACACAGGAAGTCTGTCATGTGACAATGCATTGTTTGTAATTGACACAACTCCTGGAATGAGTGCTGATAAAAATTTTTACTTGGAAGAGGAAGACAAGGCAAGTGAGGTTGCCATTGAGGAAGAAAAAGAAGAGGAAGAGGATGAAAAAAGTGAAGAAGATTCATCAGACCATGACGAAAATGAAGATGAGTTTAGTGATGAAGAAGACTTCCTAAATAGCACAAAGGCTAAACTGTAAGTTTTTCCTTTATTTTTATAAGTTTTTGACTTGATCTTTAAGTGATGATTTCTTTTTCAGTCTGAAGTTGACAAGCAGCAGCATAGACCCTGGTCTGAGTATCAAGCAGTTGGGTGGTTTGTATATTAATTTTAATGCAGATAAACTACAGTCTAACAAGAGAACCCTAACACAGATCAAGGAGAAAAAGAAAAATGAGGTAAGTTAATTGTGCTGTTAGGTTTTCACAGAATTATTTTAAAACCAATTTTATGTTTTTATAGCTTCTGCAGAAAGCCGTCATTACACCTGATTTTGAAAAAAACCACTGTGTTCCACCATATAGTGAATCAAAGTATCAACTTCAGAAAAAACGCAGAGTAAGTACAGTGACTTAATTAAAATGCTTAGATAGAATGTTTATTTTTGAAATCATAATTTCAGAAAGAACGACAAAAAACAGCAGGGGATGGCTGGTTTGGTATGAAAGCTCCAGAAATGACAAATGAACTGAAAAATGATCTCAAAGCACTGAAGATGAGAGCCAGCATGGACCCGAAAAGATTTTACAAGAAAAATGATAGAGATGGCTTCCCCAAGTACTTCCAGGTATGAAGCAAACAGAATAGTGGTGATGATCTATGCATGACTTATTTCAATCAATTGTTCACAGATTGGAACCATTGTTGACAATCCAGCTGATTTCTACCATTCACGAATTCCCAAGAAGCAAAGGAAAAGAACTATTGTGGAAGAACTGCTGGCTGATTCTGAATTCAGAAGGTAAAGGAATTCATATTTATTTTATAATATGTTCAAACATAAAGTTCTGATTTTTCTTTTTCAGATACAACCGAAGGAAGTACTCAGAGATCATGGCTGAAAAAGCAGCAAATGCAGCAGGAAAAAAGTTCCGAAAGAAGAAGAAATTTCGCAATTAAGATTTACCAAGCAAACTGCAACATTTTACATTGCTCCTTTATTTACTTATTAAAGACGTTTGGAAAACTAACACCATCATCTAAATTAATTTACCATAGACTGGCCCTGTTCATACAGGAATTTGTATTTGGAAAAAGTTGATTTGAGAATCGATTACATGCCCTTAGAAAATAGGGGTGTCTAAAAGACCCACCCTGGTGTAGACTCTTTATGGGAAAAAAGGAAAAAAAATCTCAACCATTTTAAGATAACTGATGGTTTGTAAAGTTTTCAATGCTTAGTTATTTAAAGAAAATTTAATTAAAAGATAGGAAGTATAAAGTTTGCTAACATGTTCAAAGAACTTTAAAAAATGATCAAAGATATATAAACATTATTGTAATTAATAGGTAGTTTTATGTGTGTATGTGTGTGTGTGTCTGTGTAGGGGACGGGAGATGGTAGAGAGGCAATGCCCTATAGTTAGCTATAAAATTCAGATCCAGAAAGTTGGGATACAAAGATATGAAGAATATGACCTAGAAAGCTTGGGCAGAGGAGCTGTTTTCCTTGCTTGGCAACTGAAACAGGGAGGAATAATTGGTTTTTATCTAGATTTAAGTGTTGTGGTCCAAGTAAAACAGGATTAAACTATAATTTAAGTTGGCCAGGGTTTCTTCGAAGTTAACCCAGCTTACCTCTTCTCCAGTGGTACAGTATGCACCCTGGCTAAGCTGGTTTCTGGCACCCAAGGAGTGTTGGTCATTTCTGTTGATACTTGGTGAGTTGTAGCTTCCTTTATGTTACTATTCACTTTACCTCTATTTTTCCAGCATACTGCTTCCTTGAGATATCAGCAAATATGAAATCTTTTTTTTTTTTAATAATAGTTTTGGGGTACATGTGTAGAACATGCAGGTTACATAGGTATACACGTGCCATGGTGGTTTGCTGCACCCATCAACCTATCTACATTAGGTATTTCTCCTAGTGCTATCCCTCCCCTAGTCCCCCACCCACAACAGGCCCCAGTGTGTGATGTTCCCCTCCCTGTGTCCATGTGTTCTCATTGTTTACCTCCCACTTACGAGTAAGAACATGCAGTGTTTGGTTTTCTGTTCTTGTGTTAGTTTTCTGTTCTTGCTGAGATGATTTCCAGCTTCAGCCATGTCCCTGCAAAGGACATGAACTCATGCTTTTTTATGGCCACATAGTATTCCATGGTGTATATGTGCCACATTTTCTTTATCCAGTCTATCATTCATGGGCATTTGGGTTGGTTCCAAGTCTTTTCTATTGTGAACAGTGCCACAGTAAACATACTTGTGTATGTGTCTTTATAGTAGAATGATTTATAATCCTTTGGGTATATACCCAGTAATGGGATTGCTGGGTCAAATGGTATTTCTGGTCCTAGATCCTTGCGGAATCACCACACTGTCTTCCACAATGGTTGAACTAGTTTACACTCCCACCAACAGTGTAAAAGTGTTCCTAGTTCTCCATATCCTCTCCAGCATCTGTTGTTTCCTGACTTTTTAATGATTGCCATTCTAACTGGCAATGAGATGGTATCTCATTGTGGTTTTGATTTGCATTTCTCTAATGAGCAGTGATAATGAGCGTTTTTTCATGTTTGTTGGCTGCATAAATGTCTTCTTTTGAGAAGTGTCTGTTCATATCCTTCACCCACTTTTTGATGGGGTTTTTTCTTGTAAATTTGTTTAAGTTCTTTGTAGATTCTGGATATTAGCCCTTTGTCAGATGGATAGATTACAGAAATTTTCTCCCATTCTGTAGATTGCCTGTGCACTCTGATAATAGTTTCTTTTGCTGTGCAGAAACTCTTTAGTTTAATTAGATCCCACTTGTCAATTTTGCCTTTTGTTGCCATTGCTTTTGGTGTTTTAGTCATGCAGTCTGCCCATACCTATGTCCAAAATCTCATATTTACTGCTTGGAGTCAAAAGCTAGTAATAGCAGAACTGACAATAACATTCATAGTTGGAGTTAGGGAAGCATCTATGTCTGTTCTCTTTTATTTTAAAAAAAAACTACTTTTGTTTCTGGAATACTATGTTTTGCCTTCTACTGGATAAAATAAGGACCCAGTATGAGAGAATTGTATCCTTTAGTGCTTCTGGCCTTCTACAAATACCTGGATATTTAAATAATGGATGAAGTTATGTTTTGCTTTTTAATAAGCAAGTCTTTTGAGAAACAGGTTTTACTGACTTTGGCCTGTGTCACTAAACTCAGTTCACCTACTGGAACTTTTTTTTTTTTTTTTGAGACGTCTCACTCCATCACCCAGGTTGGAGTGCAGTGGTGCCATCTCAGCTCACTGCAACCTCCGCCTCCCAAGTTCAAGCGATTATCATACCTCAGCCTGCCAAGTAGCTGGGACTACTGGGCATGCCATTATGCCCAGCTAACTTTTGTATTTTTAGTAGAGATGGGGTTTTGCCATCCTTACCTCAAGTGATCCACCCGCCTCGGCCTCCCAAAGTGCTGGGATTACAGGTGTGAGCCACCATGCCCAGCCAACTGGAACTATTTGAAGGCTTTATACCAGAAAAGTATAAAGAATCCAAAGGGCTGCCACAGTCAGGTGTGCTGGTGAAAGAGACCTTCAAGATACCCCTGAGAAGATCTTGAAAGATTTCGAAAAGAATGCTGTATTTATACACCATCTGGCTCCAAGATGCTTTTTTTTTTTTTTTTTTTGAGAGACGGACTCTCGCTCTGTCGCCCAGGCTGGAGTGTAGTGGCATGATCTTGGTTCACTGCAACCTCCGCCTCCCGGGTTCAAGCAATTCTGCCTCAGCCTCCCAAGTACCTGGGATTAACAGGCACCCACCACCACACCCGGCTAATTTTTGTATTTTTAGTAGAGACGGGGTTTCACCATGTTGGCCAGGCTGGTCTTGAACTTCTGACCTCAGGTGATCCACCGGCCTCAGCCTCCCAAAGTGCTGGGATTACAGGCAGGAGCCACCACGTCTGGCCCAAAATGTTCTTAAAACAAAGTAGATGCTGTAAGACTACAGTTGATAAAGTTGGGCTCTGGGCTAGGTTCTTAGCATCCAACACAATCAGTTCTGTGTTCAGTGTTCTGCTGTATGATAAACCAACTGCTCTAGAGAAACACCAATATTCCTCTTCTGAAACCTGGGAAAATGTCTTTTTTGGGTCCCATAACTAGATGTCACAAAAGGAGTGGGGAGTGGGGAGGCTATATAAAAAAGTTCAACAAAACCTTAGTAACTGGTATACATTAATAGGATCCCATTCTTAGAAACAGCAAGTTAAAGAAAATACCATAATGGGAAAAAAAAGTTAACATTTCTGAGAGATGTACCAGGTATTCAGTCTCTCAGGCAGTGACAACTTGTTCAGAATAATTACCTACAATAGATCCCAAACCATTGAAAAATGCCTAATTGTTTACTTAATGGAATTTGTACTTACTATTTAATTAGATGAATATCTTTATTGAAAGTTTTCAGTAAGGGTTGCAACAAAAAGGGCTTTCTAATTAACCAATTCCCCAAGCATCTGTCTAATTAAAATGTAAAGTGCAATTATTCTCATTGTCACATAGTTTTTGAAGTGAAGA